AGGAGAAGCCACCACACAGTGCATAATTTCATTGTATAGTACAAAAAAAGGCAACACAAGTTTGTGCTCTTATAAGTTAGGATATTGTTCACCTTTGGTGTGTGGTAGAGAAGTGAGAGGGTTGAGAGGTTGGGGGTAGGCAAGGACTAGAAAGACAGGAAGAGTGTGAGTGGGCAGATAATGTTCTGTTTCATAATCTGGGTGCTGTTATGGGGTGGAGGGTTTTCAGAGCTGCACACAAAGTCTGTAGACTTTTCTCTGTATGTATTATACTTGAAGAAAAAAGTACATAAATAATGGTTCATCCTGGCCTGTGGCTGTTCTGAAGAACATTCATTTGTATTAATGGGGTCCATCATTTGGAAGGTGAGCCCCAAGCATCATCATTCTTATTCAAGTTCAATTTTGGTGTAGTGGAGTTTTGGAATTGGATTCATGGGATGCAGTCCCATATGGGGGAAACATGACAACCTTCCTGAGAGTTGATGTAAACTGGGAATCATAATGAGAACTAATAATTTGCTCATAGATTTGCTGTAGAACAATTACCATCCTTACAGAATTCAGAATTGACAACGTGCAATATTAGAATGAAATGAAACTTCAGTAGCCTAAATGGCAAAGAATTAAAAACTGCCTTTTGAAGTGACAGTATGGAACAGAACCATATATTCCATAGGAAAGCTATCCTTGGAGTTAATGAAAGAGTTTAAGATACTAAAATTGTATCTTAACATTAGCTTACAAAATTGGTATCAGAAAGCAAATGCCATAAAACAGGTATCCCAGCAAGAAGGTGGTGTTATTATTGATGTATTGTGGGGAATGTAGTTTCAGACGCCGGGGGACGTTCCCCTATCCTTAGGAATTGCCGAGGAAAAGTGACTCCCCCGGCTGTGACCTGCCTGGTGGCGTGGGATGACCACCGCAAGAGAACATTTGACCCTTCCCGGGACCGGCCCGGGCGGGGCGGGGCTGGGAGGCGGGCGCACATCGATGGCGTCACCTTCTGGCGCCGCCGGTTGGTTTCCCTGGCAACTGGAGCAATCAGAGCACCGCAGCCAGGGAGATGCTGGCGAGACGACAGCGAGATCCTCTCCAGGCCCTGCGGCGCCGCAATCAGGAGCTGAAGCAACAGGTATGGTCAGGCTGTGCAGAGGGCCCTGGGGCTAATAATGTGATATTTTAAATGGTCTCCATAGGTTGATAGTTTGCTTTCTGAGAGCCAACTGAAAGAAGCTCTAGAACCCAATAAAAGACAACATATTTATCAAAGGTAAAGTATGCTAAATTATATAAGCTTTACAGATCAATATATTTTCTTTTTTTTCTTAATTTAGATGTATCCAGTTAAAGCAGGCAATAGATGAAAATAAAAATGCTCTTCAAAAATTAAGCAAAGTAAGTATTGAGGTTAATCACATTATTAAAACTTTTAGTGAAATAGACCTATATTCTCTCATAGGCTGATGAATCTGCACCTGTTGCAAACTATAATCAGAGAAAAGAAGAGGAGCATACTCTTTTGGACAAGCTTACCCAACAACTGCAGGGCCTTGCTGTGACAATAAGCAGAGAAAATATAACTGAGTATGCTTCCTTTCTACCTTTCTTTTTTCTTTCAAGTAGTCCTACTCAGAAACACTTTTTGTAGAGTTGGGGCACCTACTGAAGAAGAGGAAGAAAGTGAAAGTGAAGATAGTGAAGACAGTGGTGGGGAGGAAGAAGATGCAGAGGAGGAAGAGGAAGAGAAAGAGGAAAATGAATCTCACAAATGGTCAACCGGTGAAGAATACATCGCTGTTGGAGATTTTACTGCTCAGCAAGTTGGAGATCTTACATTTAAGGTAGGTAGAATAAGACTGAAACCTAACCTAAGATTTAAAATGGTTTACTTTGTTTTGCTTTAAGAAAGGGGAAATTCTCCTTGTAATTGAAAAAAAACCTGATGGTTGGTGGATAGCTAAGGATGCCAAAGGAAATGAAGGTCTTGTTCCCAGAACCTACCTAGAGGTTAGTCTTGGTTTATGCCTTCCTTTTCTAAGAAAAAGCACTTCACATTTCAATGGTTTTTTAGCCTTATAGTGAAGAAGAAGAAGGCCAAGAGTCAAGTGAAGAGGGCAGTGAAGAAGATGTAGAGGCGGTGGATGAAACAGCAGATGGAGCAGAAGTTAAGCAAAGGTACAAAAGTGGGAAAGGATATCAAAGTAGGTACCTGACTCACTTTGCTATTTTGTCTCCCCAGAACTGATCCCCACTGGAGTGCTGTTCAGAAAGCGATTTCAGAGGCGGGCATCTTCTGTCTTGTTAATCATGTCTCGTTTTGCTACCTAATAGTTCTGATGCGAAATAGGATGGAGACTGTGGAAGACACCAATGGATCTGAAACAGGGTTCAGGGCATGGAATGTACAGAGCAGAGGACGTATATTTCTGGTTTCTAAGCCTGTGCTCCAAGTAACATTTCTCATTAGTTTTTTTTTTTTTTTAAACAAATCCATTTTGATGTTACTGTCTTCAGCAGATAAACACTGTTGATGTGTTAACTACGATGGGAGCTATTCCTGCAGGGTTCAGGCCTTCCACGCTCTCACAGCTTCTGGAGGAAGGTAATGCGTGCCTATCAGCCACTGCACTCTTTGTAAGAAAATGAAGAAAAAATGATTTTTTCAGGGAATCAATTTCGAGCAAATTACTTCTTACAACCAGAGCTCATGCCTTCACAACTGGCCTTCAGAGATCTGATGTGGGATGCTACAGAAGGCACTGTAAGTATAGTTACTATCAGTAAAAGTGTAACATAAACTTTTTTATAACTAATTTTTCTTTCAGATTAGGTCGAGACCAAGTCGTATTTCATTGATTCTGACATTATGGAGCTGTAAAATGATTCCTCTTCCAGGAATGAGCATACAGGTTCTCAGCAGACATGTACGCCTCTGTCTATTTGATGGTAATAAGGTAAGGTTACTGAGAAGTAAATCAATTCATACACATGATTTCAAAAGGGAAAATCTCATTTCAGGTTCTGAGCAACATTCATACAGTCAGAGCCACATGGCAACCTAAAAAGCCCAAAACATGGACCTTTTCTCCCCAGGTAAGTAATCTGCTGAATGAGTGGAGTGAGTGTATCAATAACTTTAATTTCTTTATCATTTCAGGTTACTCGCATCTTACCATGTTTGCTTGATGGTGATTGCTTTATCAGGTCTAATTCTGCATCTCCAGATCTTGGAATATTATTTGAACTTGGAATTTCTTATATTCGCAATGTATGTCCGTTGAAAGATAAGGCTTTCTAATGCTTAAGTTTCATATACTTGTCTTATTTCCTAGTCAACTGGTGAAAGAGGAGAGTTAAGCTGTGGCTGGGTGTTTCTTAAACTTTTTGATGCCAGTGGAGTTCCTATTCCAGCAAAGTAAGTTGGCTATATATTCCTAACGAATGAATTATATCTGTCATTGTATGTTATTCTTTTATAGAACTTATGAGCTTTTCTTGAATGGTGGTACTCCTTATGAAAAAGGTATTGAAGTGGACCCTTCAATATCCAGAAGAGGTATGGCTCTCATGTGTTGTCTTCCTTTCCTTTTTCGTGAGTTACTTTTGATTTTTCTTAAAAGCACACGGCAGTGTTTTCTACCAGATTATGACAATGAGAAGGCAGCCTCAACTTCTAGTGAAACTGAGATCCTTGAACAGAAGATCAAGAAATGTACTAAGGTGGGTACCTGCTTTTACCTGTCCAGTGAATTTCTAATGAATACATTTTTTTCTTCTTTAATAGTCTACTGCCAGAAACATTAATTGGAAATATGTGTTCTATTCACTTGTTGATATTTTATCGACAAATTCTTGGAGATGTGCTCCTGAAAGACAGGATGAGCTTGCAAAGTACTGGTAAGTGGGCTTTGCCACTTCCTTATGTGCAGCATAAAATTCTTTCTGTTGTTTTGCATTTCAGATTTAATTAGCCATCCCATGCTGGCCACCTTCCCCATGCTCTTGGAGCAGCCTGATGTGATGGATGCTCTCAGGGTGGGTAGCATGCATTGCAATGGAAACCTGCTGGACTAACATAATATTTCTGTTTGCTCTTTAGAGTTCGTGGGCTGGAAAAGAAAGCACATTAAAAAGATCAGAGAAGGTAAAATATGAGTCTCCACACTGAACTCCATAAAATTTCTTTTATTTTTAAAAAACTTCTCTAGCTCTCAAAGCCTGTATCACCAAGAGAAGGGAAAAAAAAATGGCCTGAGCTGTACCATATATTGAAAACAATGCATTGCTCCTGCTTACCTTGCTATAAAATCATGGTAATTACCAATCCGAACTTGCTTTAATCGGTCAGCTGATGCTGCACCATTCTTATCTGTGAAGGGTCTGACATCCTCATCACCAAAGGACCCCTCGACCTCCATCCCAGGCATTGCTGGAAATAAGCCAACAACTCTGGATCCTATGCAGAACACCTGCTACAATTATCTTAGATAACATGACAGTTACCTCTGATATGCTGTCAGTAAGTAGGTTCAGCTGACTTGGCATTGTTTTCAATGTTATTTGTGGGGGTGGTGTTTTCCCAGAGAGACAAAGAGTTCCTGAAGTCCACGTTTCTCCTGGTTTACCATGACTGCGTGCTCCCACTTCTCCACTCCACACGCCTACCCCCATTCAGGTGGGCAGAAGAAGAGACTGAGACTGCACGGTGGAAAGTTATCACTGACTTCCTTAAGCAAAACCAAGAAAACCAGGGCGCCCTCCAAGCTCTGCTGTCACCAGACGGAGTTCATGAACCTTTTGACCTTTCAGAGCAGACCTATGACTTCTTGGGTGAAATGAGAAAGAATGCAGTGTGACAGTGGCAGCCTCTAGCCCTCAGCTTCCCACGGAATCAGATGGATCCTCCACGATTACGTGAATAAAATGATGGAACCAAAAATCACTGTCACTTTACAACTTAGGTTTTACTCTTTTCTTTCTACAGACCATATTTTTAAAGAAATGTTTATACAATAATTTAAATATTTTTTAAAACCATAAAATAAATTTTTATAAGGAATACTGTTATATCTAAATTTAAACAGTATTTATTTTTTCAAAAACAGCTACTTAAGTTAATGGTATAGATTTCTATAAAAGCAAGATTTTGTCAAAAACTAAATTTATGATTATTCAAGAAAGTGAAAAAAACAACCTACAGAATGGGAAAACATATTTGCAAATCATCTAACTGATAAAGGTCTAGTATCCAAAATATTTAAATTTATGAGTGTTAATAAAATTTATCTTGTTCAATGAAGAGGAAGTTAAAGTGATCCATTTGAGAAAGTT